CAGACTCCTTCGTGGGACAAGTAAAGCTCTTGATGATCTGGTCCTTGAGTAATGTGGGGGCCACTTGTACAGAGCCCCTCACACTGTTCAAAGTCGGCAGCTGAAGAGCTGAGCAGTAGCTGTCTGTGGAGTTCAGCTGCCACTCCCTACACGCCTGCCCTCTGCAGGGGATGGAGTCCCGTTTCCCCACTTCCCCACCTGCGCCCAGCAGTGCAGGTGAAGGCCTGGCTGCGGAGAGTGGCTGGGAAACGCTGCGCTTTGGGGTCAGGAATGCCAGCTCCACTACTCACCGCCTGTGTCACCCTGGGAAAACAGCTCTGGCCCCAGGTTCTCCATAAGTAAAACGGGGGCAGTCATCCCTCCCCTCCTCAACGACATATGTCAGAATCAGAAGCCACAAATCATTCTCTGCCACCCAGCACGCTGCCTTGGTCTCCTAGACCACTTTCCCCAACAATGGGAAAGGCGCCAGGCCCAGAACAAGGCCGAGACCGGATGAGGCCAGCGAAGCGCCCAGGGACAAACCTTCGGGCAGCGCCCACTCTCGAGTTCAGGCAAGTGCAGGGTCCCTCCGAGAGAGAGCGTCTCCAGAGAACGCGGCTGGCGCCTGGCTGAACCCGTAGCCTGAAGACCCGCCGGAGCCGCCCGCCCCACGATGGGCCCGCCCCTCCGGGATTGGCGCCCTGCTAGTGGCCATTGCCTGTGACGTCACAGGATCGCGCCCGCTTTTCTCTCGGGTGATCCGGCCGAGTGGCCCTGGGTTAGCAGCTGCTGCATTTCCCCGGCTGGCTGCGGTCACTGGTGGCAGTGCTCAGGCGCCCGCCGCCCTTGACCTTCGGCCCCGCGAGCTCTAACCCTACAGCGCAGGAAGATCGGCCGCCGCGGCCAGGTAGGACGAGCCTGGCTGGGTCTAGGCCAGAAGGGTGTCCGTGGCGCCGGTCTCCCGCGGAGCGCAGAACTAGTACCGGATCCCCAGCCGCTTCTGACCACACAGACGGGGCGGACCTGTGTGAGCACTCACTAACTGTCGGGGCTGGAGCTGGGCATATGGGGAAACTGGGGGACCGGCACGGGTTCCAGGCGAGTGGACGGTGGGATGGAATCCGACGTGCACACCCATGTCTCAGGCTTTGTTTGATGGAGGCTACTGTTTCCACCTCATGTCGCCGCCCCTTTGCTTATGGACTCTTGCAGAGTTGGATTGAGCTCGGGCTGTGTGATATAGTGGTTGTTGCAGAAGCCCCAGGGCCACTTTCTGACTAGTACCTTGGGCACCTGACATCATCCCTTTGAGTCTCAGTGTCCTCTTCTTTAAAGTGAGGGCGCTCTACCTGAGGAGATTGCTGTAAGGTTGGAATGAACCTGCATGTGTGTGTCATGTGGGAAGGGAACAGTCAGTGGGGCCTGGGGTTCTCTTGGAGAGCTGGTAACCAGCCTCGTCCCTGAGGCAACAGCCAGAGGGCGCCTGTAGTTTCCCCACGCATGTCTGTTAGCAGTTACGGCCTCTGGAGGATCTCCTGTGGGAGGTCCCTACTTCTCACTACAATCTTTAGAGACTTTGGAGGATTTCCTATGGAAGGTCCCCACTTCTCACCACAACATTCTGGGTTAAAATGGCCTTGGTAGGGGGATGGGGGCTGAAGCTGGATTTTTTTGCTTGCATTACAAGCTTCTGAACCAAGGACTTCATGTCACCTGGACTTGGATTCACATCCCAGCTCCTTCCTCTCCTAGCTCTAGGACTGTGTAACCTTGGGCAAATCTCTTAACCTCTTTAAGCCTTAATTGTTTCATCTGTAAAATGAGGCTAACAGTACCTACCTTCCACAATTGTCGAGAATTAAATCAGACATTGTAGGTAGAGCACTTAATAGTTGGCATTCAGCGGCAGCAGTTACTGTTATGTTAGCATGTGGAGTGTCTGAGTGTGTGCACATTGGCTCGAACAGCCTTTTGACAGTGGCACAGTTGGTGCTTGTGTAAGACAGCAGGGCAGAGAAGTCAAAGCCCTCGGTTTTCTAGTCAAACTGGTGGGCCACAACAGTGGTGACCTAAGTCTAATGAATCTTCAACTGAACAAGGCAGATTGAATCTCCAGGTGAGGACCAAGAGTCTGGGGATCAGCTGCCTCCACATTTTTGGGCATAGAAGGCTGTACAATACCGCCTTTGTTGTAAGAGCAAGGAACCATTCAGGGAAGGCACCATGTGGTAAGGAATAGAGGCCAGACGTGGATTAAGAACAAAACAAGAGAATAGTGTTTGTCTTTAAGTGGAGCCTTGGACTCAAAACAGGATCTGAGCCCTGAGGATTTTTTTTTTTTTAATTGAGATGGAGTCTTCGTCTGTCACCCAGGCTGGAGTGCAGTGGCGCGATCTCAGCTCACTGCAACCTCCTTCCCCTGGGTTCAAGCGATTCTCGTGTCTCAGCCTCCCTAGTAGCTGGGATTACAGGTGGCTGCCACCACACTCGGCGAGTTTTTTGTATTTTTAGTGGAAACGGGGTTTCACCACGTTGGCCAGGCTGGTCTTGAACTCCTGACCTCAAGTGATCCACCCACCTCGGCCTCCCAAATTGTTAGGGATATCACGCATGAGCCACTACAACTGGCCCTTGTGGGAAGGCACAGCCATGTCTCCTGAAGTTAACAAGCACTAAGCTTTCCCAAGTAGTGAAATGTCAAGCCCCTGCTTCTGTCACTTATTTGTTCATTCAGCAGAAAGTCACTGAGAGCCTTCTGTGCACCAGGCACAGTGCTGGGCAGTGAAAGAGACAGACATGTGCCCTGGACCCAGGGAGATGACAAGTGATGGCTGTCAGGCCCAGACCCTGTTGTTTGTCTGCAGCCTCTTCCCTCAGGCAACTTGTTCTCTATCAGGAGAAACGAAATAATTATTATCTGGAGAGGCAGGTGGGGGCGCTGCTCCTAGAAGACTGGGACAGCCTGGTAGAGGTTCTAGCTTGATCATGTGAGCAGTGGAAACCATTTTAAGTAGGAGGTTAACAGGACCAAAATAGCATTTAAAAAATTGTTTATGGCCACTGTGAAGCCAGTTTCACCAGCGTCACTTGCCCATGCTGGGCTGCCACCCAGCTAATTCCTGGTCCTGCTCATTTAGCCCAGCTCAGCTCACATCACTTCCTCCAGAAACTAGAGAAGGGTAGAGCCCCTGACCATCTTCACAGCATTAGTCCTGATAGCTGAATCTTACGTCAGTTGTTAACATCTGTGACCTGTGCAGGGAGAATGGCAGGGCTGAGTTTCACCTACATTGTTTCCCCAATACCTACAGCAGAGCCAAGCACAGTGGGAACTTTCAGAAAGCACTGGTTGAAGGAACGCTGGAATCCCTGGGACTTACTGCGTAGCATGTAGTAGTTGCTCCTCTAGAAAAGTTTCACCTTATGAAGTATAGCAGGTAAAATACAAGCCTGGACCACTTCCCGTGTGCTGTCTCCTGGATCCTGCATTTTTCTCTGCAGGCTCTGATGCTGGTGTCTGGTAGAAGAAGGTTACTCACAGTTCTGCTGCAGGCTCAGAAGTGGCCCTTTCAACCCTCCAGAGACATGAGACTAGTGCAGTTCCGGGCACCCCACCTGGTGGGGCCTCACTTGGGCCTGGAGACAGGGAATGGTGGAGGGGTTATCAACCTCAATGCCTTTGACCCCACACTCCCGAAGACGATGACGCAGTTCCTAGAGCAGGGAGAGGCCACCCTCTCAGTGGCAAGAAGGTAAGTAAGTGGGCAGCATCGCCCTGAAGCAGCCAGACCCTCTCACCTGCTCTGGTCTCTACAGAGCCCTGGCTGCCCAGTTGCCAGTCCTACCACGGTCGGAGGTAACCTTCCTGGCTCCAGTCACACGACCAGATAAGGTGGTGTGTGTGGGCATGAATTATGTGGACCACTGCAAAGAACAGAACGTGCCCGTGCCCAAGGAGCCCATCATCTTCAGCAAGTTTGCCAGCTCCATCGTGGGGCCCTATGATGAGGTGGTCCTCCCACCACAGAGCCAGGTCAGTGTCTCCCCACTGCCCTCCCTAGTCACCTGCAGCTCACTGTTCCTCTCCCACCCTACAGGAGGTAGATTGGGAAGTGGAGCTGGCCGTGGTCATTGGAAAGAAAGGCAAGCACATCAAGGTGAGGTGGAAAGGGTGGGCTCCCAGTCCAGACTCCTGTATGGCCAAATCCCCTGCCCCCATAGGCCACAGATGCTATGGCCCACGTGGCCGGCTTCACTGTGGCTCATGACGTGAGTGCTCGTGACTGGCAAATGAGACGTAATGGGAAACAATGGCTGCTGGGAAAAACCTTCGACACCTTCTGCCCTCTGGGCCCTGCCTTGGTGACCAAGGACAGTGTAGCAGGTAGGTCCCTGGTCCCTGCCCCCTTATACCTAGATAACTCCAAGGTACCATCTTTGCATTTCAGATCCACACAACTTAAAGATCTGCTGCCGAGTGAATGGGGAAGTGGTCCAGAGCGGCAACACCAACCAGATGGTATTCAAGACAGAGGACCTGATAGCCTGGGTCTCCCAGTGAGTGACAGGGGCTGTCCTGCCAGCCCCGCTGGTCTCACCGGGTCCTTCTGCTTTGATCCAGGTTTGTTACCTTTTACCCAGGGGATGTCATCCTAACTGGGACCCCCCCAGGTGTCGGTGTATTCAGGAAACCTCCTGTCTTTCTCAAGGTAGGTTAGCGAAAAGCAAAGAGCAAGGGCCCGGCTGACACTGTCATGGCCTGCTCTGTTGCAGAAGGGGGATGAAGTCCAGTGTGAGATTGAAGAACTAGGTGTCATCATCAACAAGGTGGTGTGATGGCTCCTGCACAGGCCCTGCACATAGGATGAGGGCATCTGCTCCCACTCAGCCTAGCCCAGGGAAAGGCCCAGTGACAGGTGTGGACAGGTGCCAGCCCTGCAAGCCGCCTCTTCTCGGTAGAAGGGAGAAGGACAGAGCTCTCTTCAATAAATTCGTCAGGTCAAAGCAGCAGCTTTGCTTCTGCTGTTTGTCTTCTTTTGGGCTTTGTTTCATGGGACAAGTTGGGGCATTTTGTGGGACTGGGGAAGAAGAGAGCAAATACACACACATATGCCAAAAAGATGCTGCTGGGCTGGGGAAAAGACAATTCGTGTCGTCCCCTTGTTTATCACATCAAAGAAGGGAAAAAGCAAGAGATGGCAAGGGACAATCAAGCCTCAATGATTATATTTATAGCTAAGGGTTTGCAGCCTCCTCTCCATCTTCTGGCTCTAGGACACAGCTGTGTTCTGGGGCTCAGAAGTCTCAGCACAGGCTCCTTCTCACAGTTCTAGCTACAAGTGAACTGCCGGATGAACTGTTCTAGTTTTTCCTGATTGTCCAGGCTGGCAAAAGTAGGGGACAGGTGGAGCCTGGGGCCTGCAGGGCTCGGCGTCTGCTGCAGAACCTGGGCCATGGAAGATGGGCCGTGAGTGCACTCACCACAGGGACTGTGTCCACATGGCCCAGGGGCCAGGCCTGTCCCCCAGAAACCTGCCTTGAGACCTCTGACCCCTTAGGCCTCAGTGTTTGAGTGCAAATGCTGCCTCAAAGCAGCCCCAATACCCCACCTAGAAGGATGAGCCAGTGATTTGGGAGACCAAGAGGCAGGAAACCATCCCACCTTCTCCAACCCATCACCACGTCTATTGCTGGAAGACACCAAGTAAATCCCAGGGTCTTAATGAGGCACCATCAGGCCAGCCCTGTGGGGTGATGGGAACATAGCTGGGTTTCCCTGAGCCACTCTATTGGGGTGGGAGCAGGGGGACAGAAGATGGTGACACTGGCTCCTCTCACCCCTAGGTCTCTGAAGGTCCAGATAGCACTGATGGCAAGCTTTGGGTCTGCACACTCTGGAAAGAAGAGAGAAGTGAAGGCTCTAGGTAGGGAGGACAGGGAGACACTGGGCACAGGCTTCTCTCCTCTTGTTTAAAGAAGCCCAGGGAGGGATAGATCTCCGACTGGACAGAAGACTACTCTGCAGCCCGCCTTCCTAGAGTTGGGTTGTCACTGTCCGGCAGGGGGCAGCAGCCACCAGCAAACACCACTGCCTGCAGGAGCCTGGGCTGACTGGTTGGGACTCACCAAAGATCCCTTCTTCCTGGGCGGTGGCCTGCAGGAACTGGAACAGCTGTTGGAGAGGAGAAGAAAAAGAAGACATCAAAAAGAAAATCTAGTGCTGGGTGGATATAGAGTATGAAGATGTGGAGCTGGGAAAACAGAGGATGTGGTGGGATGGGGAAGGAAAGGTTGTGGAAGGCCTGCACCCCGTCTCAGTTCCTCCACTGCTTCGTCCCAGATTCTGTTTTTGTTTTCCTGAATCAGACTTAGTCTCCCTCCATTCTCCCGTCCCCTGTGTGCCCCCATCCTGGTCCTGCCTCACTGGACAGCCTCTCCGCGGCCTTCCTCCTCCCTGCTCCAGAATTCTACTTGGTGCCCCCCAACCCCACTCGACTCATTGTCCACCTGGCCTCTGAGGCCAGGCACCCTCATTCCCCTCTCCCACCCACCCCACCCAAGGAAGCCCAGCACAGACCATCTCATCTCACTCCACCATCACTTCTTTGCCAAATGCATTTCCAAACACCCTCATGAGCTTTGCTGATCTCTTTGCCATCTCTCCCTGCCCCACTCCGATGGCTCCTCCTGCCTGGTGAAGACTGCCCTGGGTATCCCAGAACTGAACCTGCAGCAGCCAGCACAGCTGACCTTGGGGCGATAAGCAGCCAGGGAAAGGCTTTCTTAAAAAAAAACAAAAAACAAAACCAATAACTCAGTAAGCAGATTAAACAAAGGTAGAGACGGAGCCCTCCACCCCTCTCACACACTCATCCTCACACCCAGCTATACCACACCCCACAAATGTTGCTTATGTTTCCTTGGTCATTCTGTCCATCCTCCTGTCTGTCCAAAGCCAAGGACACTGCTCTACTCTAAATTTTTTGTCCCGAAGCCCCCAAATACTGCAACCCTGACCCAATGCACGAAGCCACCCCAAAATACAGCAGAGGACACCAGGACTTTCATTTTCCCTCAGTATGGCCCATCCTTTGGGTATGCCAACTCCATGTCCACCAAGCACTGCATGTAGGACAGGGCACAGTTTGGAGGCCTTGGTCCAGCCACTGCCCCAGACCCACCTTGGCTCTCTCCTCACTAACACCCGAGAAGCCCAGACTTCCCAGTGTTTAGCAACAGATTAAACTCTAAGCCAACAACAACAGAACAGGGTGGAGTGAGTGGAAAGCAAATGAAATGTTAAAAAAAAAAAAAAAGCAATACTTGCATTCTCATTAGTAGGAACATGTGAGATGAAGCATGTTATGTTATTAGGCATTCTCTTGATTCGGTAAACACAAGCTGAATAAATTTATAAATATCAGCATTAAGCGAGATTTAACGGGGAGCTGTTTATCTTCTGCCTGTCAGGCAGGCGGCAACACTCTCCATGTATCACTCGCCAGCCGTGCAGTCCTCACTCTCTTGCCCAGGTAAGCTGGGGAAGAGCCTGCTGCCGCCCAGCTCTGGTTGTGGAAGGGCTGGCACCAAGGAGCTGCGAGCTTACCTCAACTCATCTCACCTCACCATGCCGGCTGCGAGGCGGCCCGTGCAGTCCGTGCGCAGGAGGTCACACTCCCATGCTGCATCCCAGCCCCTCCAGAAGCAGAGCATGACCTGGGTGACTTTGAGGATGCTATTTAACCTCTCTAAGCTAAAGCTCCTCGACTGCAGCATCAACAGATCAGTGCCGACCTGTTAAGGCCGTCGAGAGCATCAAATGCTACTGTTCAGCAGGTGCCTGACACATAGTAGGTCCACAAGCAAATGATTTTCCTGCTTGCATCATTTCTAGCACAGAGCTGGAGGAAATGGCGAGGTGCAGGTGGCCGCTGGGCCCTGCTGTTCTACATGGGAGCAAGACAGCTGCTAGGTGAAGGGGAATGACCAGGCAGCCACAGGGAGGACATGTGGCCTCAGGAAGCCTGGGTGTGTATCCTGGTTCTGCTAGGAACACGTGTGGGGCTTTGTGTGGGTGACTCTCTGGCTCCCCAAGCCTCCCTTTCCTACTGTTATATCCTTAAAGTGCCTCTGAGGCCAAAGCCTTTGTGGCAATTGTCAAATGAGTCCATATGCAGTGAGTACCGTGTTGAGGGAGGACAAGGTCACCAAGAGCTGAGAATGTTTCTCCGACTGATGAGACCTAGATATTGGGTACATGGAGGTCCCCGGTCCCTTTGTGATTCCTGCAGCCTGTTGCCTCCTTGCCTGGACCCCGCCTCAGCTCAGAAAGCCAATTCCCTAGATTCCAAAGGCCTTCCCAGACCAATTAGCATGTCCTGCAGCTGTCAGCTCCCTGTGCCTAGCCTGGACCTCAGCTCATGTCTAGCACCCAGTCTCCCAACCCCACACATATTCACAAATAAAAGAAAATAACAAATGACATGAATTCTTCACTCCTGGTCTGGCTTGCTGTGTGTAAACTGCT